TAGTGAAAAATACCATATAATATACCATAACCTGGACTTGTCATAGAGACAGAAGAGAAAGGAAGGACAGTGAGGAACTCACAGTTAATGAAGTGGTTAACCAATGACTTGAATTAAATTTGTTACTGCCACTAGCAGCCGCCCTTACCTTCTGTCTCTGTCTCTCTCTTTTTCTCTGTCTCTTACTCTGTCTTAACTTTCACTACTACAGTTGGTAAGGTCTAGAATTTTCACTCTCTTCTATGTTAAGGATGATAATAAAGAAGGTGATTCCACTGCTAAACAGTGGAATATTTCATGTTCTTCATTGCTTGTCTGTTCCTAACATCTCTATAGCTCATTACAACAGTTGGTTCTGTTGGAGTGAAGTTTTGCAGCCATCCCCAGTTTCTAAAGAACAATACTAAAATGGCCCCTGACAACACAGTAATGTTAAAACTCCAGCCTCTGCATTGGGAGACAGAATGCAGAGGTTGATACCAGACTACCCGATCTTACATTATTTTGTCCTCAGTTTATTTCTGAGGAAAAACAGAGGAACCTTACATACAAAGGTTTCTATAAGAAGCAGAGGGAAATGCATTTTAAAAAATCCTGATTCATTTTAAAGCTTCTGTTAAAATATAGTACACTGTAGGTCAGGACAGCAGAGACAGGAACTACGTATAAGTCCCGAGAATACCTTACACTGTTGTCAGAATCCAGCCAGTAACAGTGTGTGGTTTCCCAGGGACTGCGCTAACATACCTGAGATGAAACCTGGTGGGGAGATACTTTCCACATTCCTTTCTGACCTGTGGTGAGTCTGCTGGGGTGAATTGTGTGAAGTTGTCAAAGGTTGCTCTGCTCTCCAGCACTTGGCACCAGCTCTGCTGAAATGTGATGCCATTGGTTTTCAGTAAAGGTTCCTTTCTGCAGGGCTGCAAATACAGATCAGCTGCTACTGTGTATACACAACCAGGGAGCAAATCAACCAGCACATTTAAAGCAGCCTTTTTAACCCTGAGACTTTCCAAGATCTCCTCTTCACACAGGAAGTTTCCTTCTCTGTTGTCAGATTTAGCACTGTGCTCTTGTCATCAGATCCGAGCCAGGCTCCCTGCTGCACAGTAGAGAGGCTTCCTTAAGACATTTGTCCTTGAAACTGCACCAAACTCTTGGAAGAACCCAGAACGTGTAAGTATGTATGATTTAGGCAGCAATAGTACAGGGCAAAGCTGCAATCAACCATTATACAATATCCGATTAGCAGTGCAGGAGGGATTTTTCCGACGTTATGTTACATTCATTTTCAATTTGTTCTGAGGAAACAAATCAATTCTAGCTTCTGATACAGTGACTTTGCAGTAGATGGGGTTGTAATATGTTAGCTTTAACTATTTGCTGTTCTCATTTAGCATTTAGATGTGACTTGTGGGACAATTACTGTGGGCATTAAACTATAAAACTTCTAAATTTTTATTAGGAATTGTAATTGTTGGTCATGTCCATCTTGAGAAACAAGTTAGCTTTGGGGAATGTTTTTAAAGAATTAACCACATAAATTCATGGACAAAAGAATGAATTTGTACTGTTCTTGCTCTCAAAACATATTAGTTTGCAGTTTTAATTTACTCGTAAAGAGCATTCCACTGAGGTTTTGTCTTAATTGAATCCTACCCAGTGCTGTCTGTTTGGTGTTTTACTGTCTTGTATATATCTGTTTAAGTTACTTCGCTAGGATTGCAGTCTGGTTAAACCTGTATTTAGCCACTACCTAGATTCTAAGAACATTCAGGTCAGTAAATGCTCACAGAATTTTGGAAAGTGGTGGATTTGTTTTCAAGGGTGGTCGTATTACCCTTGAAAGCTTTTTAGGTGCACAATGTGAATGGCTGTCAGATGGAGACCACAGACTGAACACTCTAAGGCTCTAAGTCAAATCTCGGCTTGTCCACTTTCATAACTCCAATTAACTCCAACCAATAAAAGCCCATGCCCCCTTTCTATCAATTTTTAATATGCAACAATACTTATGTTTATGAGATTAATTTCTCTCAGATTAGTCTGATTGATAGCTGGATTGTGGTTTCTTAAGAGCTTGCTCCCTGAAACCCACAGCAGAGCTGCATTCCATTTAACTAGTGAATGTAAAAACGGGTAACCATGGATTCAGCCACCACTAACTGCCAGTGCAATGACTTGTTGTAAACAATACAAATGAGCCAGGAGAGCAGAGGCAACCAGACATGAAATGATTTTAATAGAAATTACGGTAAAAGGTCATGTGATTTGGTATCAGCTTCTGTTCAGTTTTAAAGGGAAAGTCTTTATTTTCTCCCCCTTCTTCCCCCCTTACCTATTTCCAACCAACCCAAGTAGGTATCTCCACAAACTTGGCAGGTCCCACTCTGTGCTTCCATGGAGAAGGGCGGCCAATGTGATTCTGGGCAAAGTGTGGTGACTTGTGGATTTTCACTGGTAAGTACCTTTATTTTAGAAACAAAAAGGAAGTCTGTATTTCAGGGCTTCCTTTATGGAAGGTCAAGCTAATTGCGTACTAGAAGTTCTCAAGTCTTGACATAAGAGGAATAGGTCATTTCGTTCCTTAGCTTTTAAATGGTACAACTGTCTTTTCTCTCTCTCTCCCTGTCTCCAGATTAATTCGTAAACTCAGTCTTTCTGAAAACTGTTATTTGCTTTAGAAACAACTTCTGCCATATGGTAATAAGCACATGCAGATACTGTGAGAAGTGCTGTGTCCTAACTTCAGAGTTTTCATCTACCCAGATATTTTCTGAGTTCTACGAGGACCAGATATCACAATAATATTTGCATTTCTCTGGTAGAGGTGGTTTCAGTGTGTGAAAATGATTGTATTCATAAATTTGCCTTCAACCGAGAAAAATGAGCAAATTGTACCTGTGTTAAGTGCTAACCTCGTGGTTTGTTTGGTGTGCTGTTATCTGCTATGCTTATTTTAAAAACTAAGTGAGGAATGTCTAGTAGCCAAATCTGGGGGGAAAGGGGACATTTGGAAGCATAGCCGTGTCTTTATCCAGATTTGGAGGTGGATCTAGTCAGTACACAGCATGCATGCAGGAATGAAGATGCTCAGAGTCACAGTCTCAAGGAACCACAGGCACTTTAAGCAAAGGACTCTGTCTAGGTGTGCTGAGCTTCAAGGTGAAACAGACCTGAACTGGTTTCTTGAGCCATACTTCCTTCCACATACAGATGGTATAAATAATTGCATCATCCTGGAACAAAAGATAATGGCTCTTTTAACTCCTTTTAACATATAGATTCTTCTGAATAGATGCATCATTGTACATATACAGGTGTCATACTGAATGATAGAATTTCAGGTGTGTATTTTTCTATTAATACCTCTACTGTAATAGAACCAATCAGCACATGAAAAAGCATGAGGGTTATAATTTAGAAGCTCAATAAAATGTAAAAGCATCAACCCCCTCTACATACACTCCAGATTTTATCTGGCAAACTCTTTGTTTAGAACTGTAAGTGCTAAGTGTTAACATAGTGCTTATATTTAAGCTTTTTTTAAAATCAATCTTTTTAAGATGTTGGAGAGCCTTATTGCATGCTTAGACTGAAAAATGTTTCAGAATATCATGGTTAATACTGTGATCTCATGGTGTGTTTTCTATTCTAATACCAGCTATGTTTATCAAAAAGATATAAAAGAATAGACTCTAGTAATTAATGTTGGGGGGGGGAAAGGAGCAATTTGAAGCGAGTGTGGGAACACCAAGTATAAGTGGAGTTTGGGGTAAAATATAATAAAAATATGCTGTTTTTACTTTTCCTCACCTTGATTCTCCAAGCTGAAAGATAGGACTAAAAGTGTTAGGTACAGGGTGATTATGAAGCATAATATTCAGAGTCAGACATGGGTTGGGGTTTTGCTCTGGACCTAACCATGTTTAATATTTTTAGGCCAAGTGACTTCACCTACCTGACCTTCCACATTCTCATCTGTAGAGTGAGGGTAATAATGTATACCAATGTTGGCTGAAAGAGTTACATGAGATAACATATGGAAAGTATTCAGCAGTGTGTCTGGCAGAGTAAGTGTCCAGTAAACTGTTGCTGGTTTCATTATTATCTTGACCCTCGAACAACATGGGTTTGAACCATGCAAGTCCACTTGTGGGTAGATTTTTTTACAACCTAACACCGATCAAAACTACAGTGTTTGTGGGCTGTGAAACCCATGTCCAGAGGGCTGACTTTTCGTGTACGTGGGTTCAGCAGGGCTGATTGCAGGACTTGAGTATGTTTAGGCTTCGGTATATGCAGGAGTCCCAGAACCAATCCCCAAGGATACTGAGAGATGACTGTATTTTTGATTGAGGAAAAATATCATCAAGTAGAATCCTGCTCTGTGTGCTTCACAGAGGAGGACACTATTCACACCATTGTTTGGTCCTGTCATAGTGACAACTGTACATCACAGTAGCTTTCATCACTTGGGAGATGGTGATTCATTTTGTAACATAGTATAGTGTTTTACTTTTAAAAAGTATGTTTTTTGAGATGGGGTCTTTCTCTGTTGCTCGGGCTGGAGTGCAGTGGCACAATCATAGCTTATTGCTGCCTTAAACTCCTGGGCTCAATTTTTTAAATGTTTTGTAGACATGGCGTCTTGCTTTGTTGCCCAGGTTGTTCTCGAGTTCCTAGGCTCAAGCTGTCCTCCCACCTTGGCCTCCCAAAGTGCTAGGATTACAGGCATGAGCCACTGCACCTACCCTATATAACACTGTTATTAAAAACCAAAAGTAATATTTATATTCATTATTTTTTAAATTTTCATACAAATTACTTAGAAAAACTAGTTGAGTTTTTTTTTTTTTGGGGGGGGTGGATTTCTGATACTGTGGGTATTGAGGCTAAATGCACATTTTATGTGTAATTCTATTGGTAGGGTCAAGGCAGAGGGACATTTAAAGGGATTCATGGCTGGGCGCGGTGGTTCATGCCTGTAATCCCAGCACTCTGGGAGGCCAAAGTGGGTGGATCATCTGAGGTCAGGAGTTTGAGACTGGCCGGGCCAATATGGTGAAACCCTGTCTCTACTAAAAATACAAAAAATTAGCCAGGCACGGTGGTGGGCACCTGTAATCTCAGCTACTGGGGAGGCTGAGGCAGGAGAATTGCTTGAACCTGGGAGGTGGAGGTTGCAGTGAGCCGAGATTGTGCCATTGCACACCAGCCCGGGCGACAGTGTGAGACTCTGTCTCAAAAAAAAAAAAAAAAAGCATTCATAATTACACTAATCCTAAAAGCTTTAAAGTAGGGGTTCACAAAGATAATCATATATACTAAAAAGCAGTAATAATGAACAGACTAGTAAGTATGGAGTGTATATGCTACCAAAGATATATTTCTTGGGAGTATTGTCTACATGTTCACTGTGTCTTTTGCCCTTCTTGAAATCTAAGGGTCTCATTCTTTCATTCTTCTCTCGTGTCCCTCCCTTCTTCTCTTCTCTCCCCTTTTTTCCTTCGCTCTTTTCTTTACTTCTCTTTCTCTCTTCCTCCTTTCTTCCTTGTTTTCTCCCTCCTTTTCTTTCTTCCTTCTTTCCTTCCTCCCTTCCAGCTCTTATATATTGTCCCAGCTACATAACATTTCATTTTTACTTGTGAATCAGAGGGTTCAGGGGATGAAAAAAGAGGGACAGGAGACCCACAGTCTTTTGATGCCAGCCCTGGTTTTATAAATGGAAACTTTAAGAGGAGTCAGAAAAATCCGTTTTTCTTTCTCCTGCTATTGAACAGGAGAGCCACATTTGAAGTGACCTGCAGACCCTAGGGAAGCCTTGCTCAGTAACTATTTGTTGATTCATTGATTAAACAGCATGGAGAGAAGGGGCATCAAGCACGGAGATCCCCTTAGTAGTGAAAGCTTTGAAACTCCAAGCTGCAGTGTGCAGTAGGATGGCTTCTCTGTGACCTTCCAACAACTAATCTCCTTTAAGAACTGAATCAAAGCAGTTAAGAGATTCTGTAAGATGGATTTTGCCTACAGTTGGGTTTTTGGCAGTTGCATGTAGAAAGCAATACATTCTTCATGAGGATTTTTTTTTTTTTTTTTTTTTTTTTTTTTTTTGTCCAGAAAGGAATGAAGACAAGGTGCCAGCAGAGATCTCTAGAGAGAGACTCTTATTTAGCCATGGTACTATTCGGGCAGAGACAGCTGCAAGGTGGATGACTTTCTCACACTTCCCAGCCAACCTTCTTTTTAACCACCCTTGTCTGATGCTCCAGTCAACAAGCACATCAGTGCAGTGGGCTTCTCTCTACAATCTTCTTTCCCAAGGGCAGAGAACATGCCCTTGGGAGATATCATATGACTGGATATCATATGAATGACAATGGGTATTTGTCATGTTTTTCTAGGGAAATCATAGCAAGTAGCAGGCTAGAGATGAAATTCCTCATTTTAATAGATAAATAAGTTGCCCACACAACACATGAGCTGCAAAACCAGGGCTATGGCTTGCGATTTCAGATTCCCAATCTAGAACTTTGTTGAGGGCTTCTGCTTTCTAATAAATAGATAACAGAAGAGACAGCTCGTGTCATAGGAGAAAAAACACACACACCCCCAGTTTAGAAAATAGTAAAACTATCTTAAAGGGACTGCTCAAAAGAATCATTATAGGTCTGGTTCAAATCCTGAAGCTGTAATTTCAAAATTCCGCAATCCTTGGGAAAGATGCTTAGCCATTCTGAGCAGTGGTTCCCTTTGTTGTAAAGCTGGGGTTAAAATAACTATAATGTCTATATTTTAGGCCTATTTTGAGGATTAAATAAGATTATATATTTAAAATGCCTATTCCAGTGATTAACACAAAATAAATACCAGTAATATTATTGTACTCTTCTTTCCCTCTTCAGGTCAGTGGTATATGGTAGAATTATGAGAAAAGTCTTATAAGTATGCCTCTGGAATAGTGTAGCTCAGTGGTTTTCAACATTTTCTTCTGCTGTAACACATACAGAAAACATATGTGAAGAATCACCACATCCCTGGCATAGAGTGATCAATATATAATAATACGATGGTGGTGATGATAACTGTGGTGGTGATGACAGAGATGCTGATGCTGACGGGTGACATGCACATACTGCAGATGAGCACTGGACTCTGAGTAATTCCAGAGCTTTAGCTTGGATTGCACTGCTTTTCTACACTAGAGAGGAAATCAGAATGTTACTGAACATCAATAATTACATTATAAGTGCAACTGCACCCATTTAAATTAAAAAGAAAATCATCAGCAGGCTCCAGTACTTTATTACTGGTAACAAATTACTGGCAACATACCAGTTGGTTTAGAAGATGCCATCTTTCCTGGAGGAAGATGATTTTGGAAAATGCTTTACATCATAGCTCTAGAACTAGACCCCAGGGGTTTGAATTCTGGCTCATGTATCTGCGATGACCTAGGGAAGTAACTGAACTACTCTTCATCTCTCTTTCCTCATCTGAAATTGGAATAATAGTTATACCCACTTCATCAGATTGTTTTGAGGATGAAATGAATGAACACATGTAGATTACCAAGAAAATGTCTGGCATACAGTAAGCATTCAGTGACTATTAGACATTATTGGAGGTTTTTGTCTCCAAGCTATTTGATGGGGCAACATCCTATTTTGAAATTCTCCCTACAAATTGCCAATATTGAAGTTAGTCAAGGTGCCATTAATATATAAAACTGATTTTTAGTTTTCACATAATAGTATCTGCTCCTTACTGTTCACTTACCATGTAACCAGGCATTAGGCTATGTGTTTTACCAGTATCTTAATTGATATAATTCTCTCATTACTCTTATCAGATAGATATTTTTACCCCTATCTTATACATGAGAAAATTGAGCCCCCAAAATGAAACTTGCCCAAGTTCACACAGACTAATAAGTGACAGAGCCAAGCCTCAAATTCATAAACTTCCCTACATATATACATATTGCTTCATTAAGTTAGAGAAAATTTGCAGGGCTTGTGGGAAAGGTGTTTTTGTTTGTTTGTTTGTTTTTTGTTTTTTTGCAATGAAGGAGAGACCCAATACATAACTGCATTTATTCTAGGGTATTCAAAAGTCTCATAGCAGAAACATGGAAGGCAATCACAATAAAAAGCAATTTAATTTTGCTATTTAATAATCACAGAAATATCACAGAACTCAAATTTAATTCTGTCTTATGGAGAAGAAGAAATGGCAGTGGTGGACAAGAATAATGGGACAATGAGGAGAAGAAAGAGGAGGAGGAAGAAGAGAAAGTGGAGAGAAGGAAAGAAAGAGAAAGGCAGAAGTAGGTGGCTCTCATTTAACAGGTCACCAGTTCTGGAAGTAGAGTGTCTGGGATCATCATTTCCATTTCAGACATTATTTTGTCCAAGGTAACACAGCTAGAAATAGTGGAATTGAGATTTACATTGTGGTATTTTACCTTCGAATCAAGTGAACTCTTCTACTCTATTTTGCTATCTTTTGAGACAGAGATTCATGTAAAAATATAGACACAGAAAGAGGCATGGAGAGAAGTATAGGTACATTTATGTGAGGACAAACAATGTTAAAAGCATTATTTTACTTTTCCAGATTTTAACATTGGTCTGGAGTGGTGGCTTACGCCTGTCATGCCAGCACTTTGGGAGGCCAAAGTGGGGTGGATAACCTGAGGTCAGGGGTTCGAGACCAACCTGGCCAATGTGGTGAAACCTTGTCTCTACTGAAAACACAAAAATTAGCCAGACCTGGTGGCACATGCCTATAATCCCAGCTACTGGGAGGCTGAGGCAGGAGAATCGCTTGAACCTGGGAAGCATAGGTTGCAGTGAGCCAAGATCACACCACTGCACTCCAGCCTGGGCGATAGTGTGAGACTCCATCTCAAAAAAAAAAAAATTAACTTTGGAGATTTTCTAAACTCCTGTTGTACTTTTGCAAATATAGACATAAATTAGATTAATCTATATTAGAATACTAGGAGTTTAATACTATTTGATGATTTTTATTTTAAAATAGCTTTTACTTCTCTTAATTGATATTTTAAAGTATTGTGAACTAAATAAGCCACATTCTTCCTAATTTTACAGATGAAGAAACTGAGTTATGTAGTTTCCCTAAGATCACCTCAACTTACAGCCAAAATGAGAGTCATTCTCTGCATTTTACCCCCACTTCCTGGACCCTTGCCCCAGAAAGATTTTTCTCTCTACTTTGGTGATCTCTTCCAATTAGAATCAACTTATAGGAACTTGGGGACATGTGGATGGAGGAGAGTCACATCTTTGTATATAATGAGGGTCTTCCTGGGAAATGGAAATAGGTGACCATTTTTTGTAGGTTTTGCTATTGCCTTTGAGTCTGGGACACCATCATCTGGTCTTTAAGGAATGATGTGAGGGTTGTGATTTACAACATTATTTTTTTTCTTAGAATCCAGGCTGGGGCCTGGAGGGAATCCTGTGCCTTCTTGTGCTGTAGCTTCCTGGAGTCCACCAGACACTATGGTGTCTTCCCTAGAGAGTTGCCTGCTGCTTCTGTGATGTGGCCGACTGGCACTCTGTAGAGCAGACGGAATTCCCTTCTGAGAGGTACTTCCTGCTTTGCATGTTTGTTTTGAAGATGGATCCTTGCTCACGTCACATAAATGAATAGAGCTGACAATTTACTGGTTCATCAATGAAACAATATTAAATTATGAAGATGTAAGGAAAAAATCCTACGCTAACACTGTCGCAGTTTGAAAGGTAAGCTGCTCCCTACAAGATTAGGAGATATTTATTTTGTAATTAATTTTCCTTTAATAAATAGTTTTTGGAGTCTACTAATCTCCAAACCCTGCTCCTGACCCTGAAGCTACAGTGATGACGAGGAGACAGAGCCCCAGCACTCACAGACCTCAATGTCTAGTGGAGGTGTTCCGTTATTACGTAAGTATACAAAGAGGACTATCCAGAATTCTTTTTTTTTTTTTTTTTTTTTTTTGCTGCACAGCTTTAAAAAGTTGAAGTCTATTGGAAACCTTCTTATAAGAAACCTTCCTAGTCAGAGAATTCAACTTTCTTCTTTTCTTCATTCATGAAAATGCAGATCCACTGAGAAAGGGAATAAGGTAAAAGTATCATTTTCCTTTGGGAATCAGGTTGAAATGACGGAAACATCCCTTTTATCCATAGACTTGAATGAGACCTGCCTCATCAGTCATGGGATCATAGTGTCACAGATGGAAAAGCAACTATCAGCTGAATTGTACTGAACTACACACTTGGCTAATTCATCTTATTGCTCTACACATCTAAAGGAAGGCTCATTCTGTTCTTGGAGTCTAGACAGCATCAGGAGTTGGGCTCAGGTGGGAGCATGTGGCCGCCTTTTTCTGTTCTCTTGTATTTTTTTATTTCTTTATTTTCTTATAGTGAACAAAACTTTAATGTCTAGAGCATTTATGAGGGTTTTAATGATTGGAAAATCTATCCTGAGAATGTGGTCACCATATGTGACAGCCTTGCTTTCTATCTTGTCTTCAGTTTCTGGGGTAAGTTCGGTGATATTGTCTATTGTCTTCCTTTCACCCTAACTTTCTGGTTTTGGCTTTTTAGAACTGATGTAAAGTTCCCATCATGAATGTAATTAGGAATTGTGCATTTAGATCCTGAATGTGGCGAGAATGTGATTGGGGTCTTGGAGCAGTCAAGTCTGATCTGGCCTGTGTTCCTTCAGCTAAAAGGTGGGCCCGATTATTTTTCTTTGTGAAGACTTTTCTGTCTCTCTTTGTATCTCCTCAATCTCAGGCTTCTCTGCAGAATGTCAAACAAAGATCGACACATTGATTCCAGCTGTTCGTCCTTCATCAAGACGGAACCTTCCAGCCCAGCCTCCCTGACGGACAGCGTCAACCACCACAGCCCTGGTGGCTCTTCAGACGCCAGTGGGAGCTACAGTTCAACCATGAATGGCCATCAGAACGGACTTGACTCGCCACCTCTCTACCCTTCTGCTCCTATCCTGGGAGGTAGTGGGCCTGTCAGGAAACTGTATGATGACTGCTCCAGCACCATTGTTGAAGATCCCCAGACCAAGTGTGAATACATGCTCAACTCGATGCCCAAGAGACTGTGTTTAGTGTGTGGTGACATCGCTTCTGGGTACCACTATGGGGTAGCATCATGTGAAGCCTGCAAGGCATTCTTCAAGAGGACAATTCAAGGTTAGTGTCGGACCTGGGAATACTCTCCCCACTATGACAACTTTTCTTCAAACTTGTGTTTTAGGCAATATAGAATACAGCTGCCCTGCCACGAATGAATGTGAAATCACAAAGCGCAGACGTAAATCCTGCCAGGCTTGCCGCTTCATGAAGTGTTTAAAAGTGGGCATGCTGAAAGAAGGTAAGGCTCTTTGCTAGTGCCCCTGAGGTTTTAATAGTAAGCCGGTGCCTGTCTTTGCTCACAGGGGTGCGTCTTGACAGAGTACGTGGAGGTCGGCAGAAGTACAAGCGCAGGATAGATGCGGAGAACAGCCCATACCTGAACCCTCAGCTGGTTCAGCCAGCCAAAAAGCCATGTAAGTACAGCAGATGTGTCTGGCTTCCCAGAAAAGAGGGATGATACTACTAGTGATCTTGTAGTGCTCTGGTCTGATCCTGCAGATAACAAGATTGTCTCACATTTGTTGGTGGCTGAACCGGAGAAGATCTATGCCATGCCTGACCCTACTGTCCCCGACAGTGACATCAAAGCCCTCACTACACTGTGTGACTTGGCCGACCGAGAGTTGGTGGTTATCATTGGATGGGCGAAGCATATTCCAGGTACATTTTCTGAAAAGAAAAAGAAAAGAAAAAAGTAACTTGATCTGCCCATCTTTCCATGCAGGCTTCTCCACGCTGTCCCTGGCGGACCAGATGAGCCTTCTGCAGAGTGCTTGGATGGAAATTTTGATCCTTGGTGTCGTATACCGGTCTCTTTCGTTTGAGGATGAACTTGTCTATGCAGACGATTATATAATGGACGAAGACCAGTCCAAATTAGCAGGCCTTCTTGATCTAAATAATGCTATCCTGCAGCTGGTAAAGAAATACAAGAGCATGAAGCTGGAAAAAGAAGAATTTGTCACCCTCAAAGCTATAGCTCTTGCTAATTCAGGTTGGCATACTGACATAGTCATTGTTACATTTTAATTACTCATATCTTTTGCTTCATTGCACAGACTCCATGCACATAGAAGATGTTGAAGCCGTTCAGAAGCTTCAGGATGTCTTACATGAAGCGCTGCAGGATTATGAAGCTGGCCAGCACATGGAAGACCCTCGTCGAGCTGGCAAGATGCTGATGACACTGCCACTCCTGAGGCAGACCTCTACCAAGGCCGTGCAGCATTTCTACAACATCAAACTAGAAGGCAAAGTCCCAATGCACAAACTTTTTTTGGAAATGTTGGAGGCCAAGGTCTGACTAAAAGCTCCCTGGGCCTTCCCATCCTTCATGTTGAAAAAGGGAAAATAAACCCAAGAGTGATGTCGAAGAAACTTAGAGTTTAGTTAACAACATCAAAAATCAACAGACTGCACTGATAATTTAGCAGCAAGACTATGAAGCAGCTTTCAGATTCCTCCATAGGTTCCTGATGAGTTTCTTTCTACTTTCTCCATCATCTTCTTTCCTCTTTCTTCCCACATTTCTCTTTCTCTTTATTTTTTCTCCTTTTCTTCTTTCACCTCCCTTATTTCTTTGCTTCTTTCATTCCTAGTTCCCATTCTCCTTTATTTTCTTCCCGTCTGCCTGCCTTCTTTCTTTTCTTTACCTACTCTCATTCCTCTCTTTTCTCATCCTTCCCCTTTTTTCTAAATTTGAAATAGCTTTAGTTTAAAAAAAAATCCTCCCTTCCCCCTTTCCTTTCCCTTTCTTTCCTTTTTCCCTTTCCTTTTCCCTTTCCTTTCCTTTCCTCTTGACCTTCTTTCCATCTTTCTTTTTCTTCCTTCTGCTGCTGAACTTTTAAAAGAGGTCTCTAACTGAAGAGAGATGGAAGCCAGCCCTGCCAAAGGATGGAGATCCATAATATGGATGCCAGTGAACTTATTGTGAACCATACTGTCCCCAATGACTAAGGAATCAAAGAGAGAGAACCAACGTTCCTAAAAGTACAGTGCAACATATACAAATTGACTGAGTGCAGTATTAGATTTCATGGGAGCAGCCTCTAATTAGACAACTTAAGCAACGTTGCATCGGCTGCTTCTTATCATTGCTTTTCCATCTAGATCAGTTACAGCCATTTGATTCCTTAATTGTTTTTTCAAGTCTTCCAGGTATTTGTTAGTTTAGCTACTATGTAACTTTTTCAGGGAATAGTTTAAGCTTTATTCATTCATGCAATACTAAAGAGAAATAAGAATACTGCAATTTTGTGCTGGCTTTGAACAATTACGAACAATAATGAAGGACAAATGAATCCTGAAGGAAGATTTTTAAAAATGTTTTGTTTCTTCTTACAAATGGAGATTTTTTTGTACCAGCTTTACCACTTTTCAGCCATTTATTAATATGGGAATTTAACTTACTCAAGCAATAGTTGAAGGGAAGGTGCATATTATCACGGATGCAATTTATGTTGTGTGCCAGTCTGGTCCCAAACATCAATTTCTTAACATGAGCTCCAGTTTACCTAAATGTTCACTGACACAAAGGATGAGATTACACCTACAGTGACTCTGAGTAGTCACATATATAAGCACTGCACATGAGATATAGATCCGTAGAATTGTCAGGAGTGCACCTCTCTACTTGGGAGGTACAATTGCCATATGATTTCTAGCTGCCATGGTGGTTAGGAATGTGATACTGCCTGTTTGCAAAGTCACAGACCTTGCCTCAGAAGGAGCTGTGAGCCAGTATTCATTTAAGAGGCAATAAGGCAAATGCCAGAATTAAAAAAAAAAATCATCAAAGACAGAAAATGCCTGACCAAATTCTAAAACCTAATCCATATAAGTTTATTCATTTAGGAATGTTCGTTTAAATTAATCTGCAGTTTTTACCAAGAGCTAAGCCAATATATGTGCTTTTCAACCAGTATTGTCACAGCATGAAAGTCAAGTCAGGTTCCAGACTGTTAAGAGGTGTAATCTAATGAAGAAATCAATTAGATGCCCCGAAATCTACAGTCGCTGAATAACCAATAAACAGTAACCTCCATCAAATGCTATACCAATGGACCAGTGTTAGTAGCTGCTCCCTGTATTATGTGAACAGTCTTATTCTATGTACACAGATGTAATTAAAATTGTAATCCTAACAAACAAAAGAAATGTAGTTCAGCTTTTCAATGTTTCATGTTTGCTGTGCTTTTCTGAATTTTATGTTGCATTCAAAGACTGTTGTCTTGTTCTTGTGGTGTTTGGATTCTTGTGGTGTGTGCTTTTAGACACAGGGTAGAATTAGAGACAATATTGGATGTACAATTCCTCAGGAGACTACAGTAGTATATTCTATTCCTTACCAGTAATAAGGTTCTTCCTAATAATAATTAAGAGATTGAAACTCCAAACAAGTATTCATTATGAACAGATACACATCAAAATCATAATAATATTTTCAAAACAAGGAATAATTTCTCTAATGGTTTATTATAGAATACCAATGTATAGCTTAGAAATAAAACTTTGAATATTTCAAGAATATAGATAAGTCTAATTTTTAAATGCTGTATATATGGCTTTCACTCAATCATCTCTCAGATGTTGTTATTAACTCGCTCTGTGTTGTTGCAAAACTTTTTGGTGCAGATTCGTTTCCAAAACTATTGCTACTTTGTGTGCTTTAAACAAAATACCTTGGGTTGATGAAACATCAACCCAGTGCTAGGAATACTGTGTATCTATCATTAGCTATATGGGACTATATTGTAGATTGTGGTTTCTCAGTAGAGAAGTGACTGTAGTGTGATTCTAGATAAATCATCATTAGCAATTCATTCAGATGGTCAATAACTTGAAATTTATAGCTGTGATAGGAGTTCAGAAATTGGCACATCCCTTTAAAAATAACAACAGAAAATACAACTCCTGGGAAAAAAGGTGCTGATTCTATAAGATTATTTATATATGTAAGTGTTTAAAAAGATTATTTTCCAGAAAGTTTGTGCAGGGTTTAAGTTGCTACTATTCAACTACACTATATATAAATAAAATATATACAATATATACATTGTTTTCACTGTATCACATTAAAGTACTTGGGCTTCAGAAGTAAGAGCCAACCAACTGAAAACCTGAGATGGAGATATGTTCAAAGAATGAGATACAATTTTTTAGTTTTCAGTTTAAGTAACTCTCAGCATTACAAAAGAGTAAGTATCTCACAAATAGGAAATAAAACTAAAACGTGGATTTAAAAAGAACTGCACGGGCTTTAGGGTAAATGCTCATCTTAAACCTCACTAGAGGGAAGTCTTCTCAAGTTTCAAGCAAGACCATTTACTTAATGTGAAGTTTTGGAAAGTTATAAAGGTGTATGTTTTAGCCATATGATTTTAATTTTAATTTTGCTTCTTTTAGGTTCGTTCTTATTTAAAGCAATATGATTGTGTGACTCCTTGTAGTTACACTTGTGTTTCAATCAGATCAGATTGTTGTATTTATTCCACTATTTTGCATTTAAATGATAACATAAAAGATATAAAAAATTTAAAACTGCTATTTTTCTTATAGAAGAGAAAATGGGTGTTGGTGATTGTATTTTAATTATTTAAGCGTCTCTGTTTACCTGCCTAGGAAAACATTTTATGGCAGTCTTATGTGCAAAGATCGTAAAAGGACAAAAAATTTAAACTGCTTATAATAATCCAGGAGTTGCATTATAGCCAGTAGTAAAAATAATAATAATAATAATAAAACCATGTCTATAGCTGTAGATGGGCTTCACATCTGTAAAGCAATCAATTGTATATTTTTGTGATGTGTACCATACTGTGTGCTCCAGCAAATGTCCATTTGTGTAAATGTATTTATTTTATATTGTATATATTGTTAAATGCAAAAAGGAGATATGATTCTGTAACTCCAATCAGTTCAGATGTGTAACTCAAATTATTATGCCTTTCAGGATGATGGTAGAGCAATATTAAACAAGCTTCCACTTTTGACTGCTCTTTTGTATTGTGTTTCTTTTTTTCCCCCCGC